GATACCTCGATGTTACAAAGACGAGGCTTCCAGCGCGGGGGCGTGGAGGCGGCTGCCAGCCCTGCCCGCAGCGTGCTGGCGACCCCCGGGACGCCCCTTCCCTCCCGCGCCTCTGCTCCCTAGCTGGTGGGAGCAGAGCGGCACCGGGATCACTTCCAGGTCCCTTGCACCGGAGGAATGGGCGGCAGCAGGGTCCGGAGTCGGCCCGGCGGGGCCCACGTGGCCAGCACATCGGTCCTCCGCTCGCGATTTCCCTTTTCCGCTCTCGGGCACGAGGTACTGAACGCCAGGTGGAAGCACAGCTGTGCAGCTACAGGCTCTGCCGTTCAGCTGCCGCGGGCCGGGGCCGGGGCCTGCGGCGTCGTGCGCGTGCGCGGACCAGTTCCAGGCGGGCGAGACCGCCGCAGGGCGGGGCGGGGCGAGGCGGCCGCAGGGCGGGGAGGGCGGGGAGAGGCGGCCGCAGGGCGGGGAGGGCGGGGCGCGAAGCCGGGGGCGGGGGCCACGCGTGGGGCAGGCGGTGCTCGGCTCGGCTGACGTCGGCCCGCCGGCGCCCCACCAGCTCCGCGCGGGCCCGGGTTGGCCACCGCCGGGCCCCCGCCCCTCCCCCGGCGGTGTCCCGGCCGGAACCGATCGTGGCTGGTTTGAGCTGGTGCGTCTCCATGGCGACCCGCCGGTGCTATAAGTAGGGAGCGGCGTGCCGTGGGGCTTTGTCAGTCCCTCCTGTAGCCGCCGCCGCCGCCGCCCGCCGCCCCTCTGCCAGCAGCTCCGGCGCCACCTCGGGCCGGCGTCTCCGGCGGGCGGGAGCCAGGCGCTGACGGGCGCGGCGGGGGCGGCCGAGCGCTCCTGCGGCTGCGACTCAGGCTCCGGCGTCTGCGCTTCCCCATGGGGCTGGCCTGCGGCGCCTGGGCGCTCTGAGGTGAGGGACTCCCCGGCCGCGGAGGAAGGGAGGGAGCGAGGGCGGGAGCCGGGGCGGGCTGCGGGCCCCGGGCCCCGGGCACGTGTGCGGCGCGCCTCGCCGGCCTGCGGAGACACGTGGTCGCCGAGCGGGCCACGACCTTGAGGCGCCGCTTCCTCCCGGCCCGGGGTTCTCCCGCGGCTGGATAAGGGTGATCCGGGCGCCTCGTTCTGCCCCCGTCTTCACAGCTCGGGGCTGGAGGGGCCTAGGGGAGACCCACCCGGAGACCCTGCGGCCCCGCGCCGGCCTCTTTCCCAACCCTTCGGCGGCCGCGCGCTGGCCGGGGAGCCGTTGGGGAGGCCCTGGCGGCCGCGCAGCAGGTGCAGGGGCGCAGAGCCCGGGCTCGCCTTGGTACAGACGAGCGGGCCCCGGCCTTGGCGCCTTCAGTTTCCTTCCAGTTTTTATTTTCGCTGTGTCTACAGAGCAGATGACACCAATTTGGAAACCCGCGAGAGTGGGTAGAGCTAAGATAGTCTTGCTGTAGTAGCTGTGATATTAGATGCTCGGCCATGACTTAGAGGTGTTTATTTAAGGACTGTGAATGACTCGGTGATTTCGGAAAAGCTTGGCTTAGATGAACGGACATACACAGGGGAGACAGCCCTAAGGTTTGCAGAAAAGGCTGATTGTGCTGTTTGCGGTAGACAGCAAATTCCCTATTTTATTTCTCAGATTGTCACTGCTGTTCCAAGGGCACACGCAGAGGGATTTGGAATTCCTGGAGAGTTGCCTTTGTGAGAAGCTGGAAATATTTCTTTCAATTCCATCTCTTAGTTTTCCATGTAAGTATTCAGTTTACATTTATGTTGCAGGTCTCCACTCTATTTGCATTTTGTTGCATTTCAGAGGAACATCAAGAAATCATGAACAACTTTGGTAATGAAGAGTTTGACTGCCACTTCCTCGATGAAGGTTTTACTGCCAAGGACATTCTGGACCAGAAAATTAATGAAGTTTCTTCTTCTGTAAGTATATGAGGCCCATGCTGGCAGTGCAGTAGTGAGTCACCTGTGACCACTCTTGTTTCAGGATGATAAGGATGCCTTCTATGTGGCAGACCTGGGAGACATTCTAAAGAAACATCTGAGGTGGTTAAAAGCTCTCCCTCGTGTCACCCCCTTTTATGCAGTCAAATGTAATGATAGCAAAGCCATCGTGAAGACCCTTGCTGCTACCGGGACAGGATTTGACTGTGCTAGCAAGGTAAGCGATAGCAGCAGGCCTCAAAAGCGTTGATGGATAGCATGACACCACTCTTCTTTTTCAGACTGAAATACAGTTGGTGCAGAGTCTGGGGGTGCCTCCAGAGAGGATTATCTATGCAAATCCTTGTAAACAAGTATCTCAAATTAAGTATGCTGCTAATAATGGAGTCCAGATGATGACTTTTGATAGTGAAGTTGAGTTGATGAAAGTTGCCAGAGCACATCCCAAAGCAAAGTGAGTTATTCCCCCATCTGAGGGCAAGATCGTGAGACATTTGCTGCACTTTCCTTGCTTGTAGGTTGGTTTTGCGGATTGCCACTGATGATTCCAAAGCAGTCTGTCGTCTCAGTGTGAAATTCGGTGCCACGCTCAGAACCAGCAGGCTCCTTTTGGAACGGGCGAAAGAGCTAAATATCGATGTTGTTGGTGTCAGGTGAGATTTTGGTGGGATAGCTAGAGGTCAAGACACAGTGTCTCGTCTCTTTATTTTACCCCAGCTTCCATGTAGGAAGCGGCTGTACCGATCCTGAGACCTTCGTGCAGGCAATCTCTGATGCCCGCTGTGTTTTTGACATGGGGGTGAGTATACGTGACCCTGTTAGGGAAGGGCGTGGATCTGGCTGACTTATTTTCTTGATTCTAGGCTGAGGTTGGTTTCAGCATGTATCTGCTTGATATTGGCGGTGGCTTTCCTGGATCTGAGGATGTGAAACTTAAATTTGAAGAGGTAATTTAGAACAAAACTGTAATACTCAGTAGGCTGCTCTTTCTTTTCTGTTTCACTCTCTTAGATCACCGGCGTAATCAACCCAGCGTTGGACAAATACTTTCCGTCAGACTCTGGAGTGAGAATCATAGCTGAGCCCGGCAGATACTATGTTGCATCAGCTTTCACGCTTGCAGTTAATATCATTGCCAAGAAAATTGTATTAAAGGAACAGACGGGCTCTGATGGTATGTATAAAGGACGAATCACTTCATGTATAAAGTCATTAAGATTGTTGATCTGCCTTTCTAGACGAAGATGAGTCGAGTGAGCAGACCTTTATGTATTATGTGAATGATGGCGTCTATGGATCATTTAATTGCATACTCTATGACCACGCACATGTAAAGCCCCTTCTGCAAAAGGTAATTTCTGAGCATACTGTATAAAACAATTAGTAGTACTTCCTCTCTCCGTCTCTTTATATAGAGACCTAAACCAGATGAGAAGTATTATTCATCCAGCATATGGGGACCAACATGTGATGGCCTCGATCGGATTGTTGAGCGCTGTGACCTGCCTGAAATGCATGTGGGTGATTGGATGCTCTTTGAAAACATGGGCGCTTACACTGTTGCTGCTGCCTCTACGTTCAATGGCTTCCAGAGGCCGACGATCTACTATGTGATGTCAGGGCCTGCGTGGTAAGTAAGCCATGCATGTTGATGGTGCTGCCGGGTTTTTAATATGCCACTTTTTCTTTCTCAGGCAACTCATGCAGCAATTCCAGAACCCCGACTTCCCACCCGAAGTAGAGGAACAGGATGCCAGCACCCTGCCTGTGTCTTGTGCCTGGGAGAGTGGGATGAAACGCCACAGAGCAGCCTGTGCTTCGGCTAGTATTAATGTGTAGATAGCACTCTGGTAGCTGTTAACTGCAAGTTTAGCTTGAATTAAGGGATTTGGGGGGACCATGTAACTTAATTACTGCTAGTTTTGAAATGTCTTTGTAAGAGTAGGGTCGCCATGATGCAGCCATATGGAAGACTAGGATATGGGTCACACTTATCTGTGTTCCTATGGAAACTATTTGAATATTTGTTTTATATGGATTTTTATTCACTCTTCAGACACGCTACTCAAGAGTGCCCCTCAGCTGCTGAACAAGCATTTGTAGCTTGTACAATGGCAGAATGGGCCAAAAGCTTAGTGTTGTGACCTGTTTTTAAAATAAAGTATCTTGAAATAATTAGGCATTGGGACGTTTTTATGGTGTGTTCATTCCAGACAGTTCACGAATCCCGTATAGCTCGCTCTGATTCTCAGAGAACAATGAGTGGGTCCACCCACACACAGGTAGGAGGACAGGTGAGACGGAAGCCCCATCCTCCCATGTGGACGGTGCACATCTGCTCAGCCCACCCCACATGTCCAGAGTTGGCTGCAAACTCCTTGTCCAGAGCCTCTGGTGGTGGGACCTACTTAAGTCTGACGGACCTGTCCTGTCCAGGCCAGTGCCCAGGGAAGGTGTGGGAGGCCCTTTGAGCCTGGCCTGCAGAGACCATCCGTGTCCCCTCCCACCTTCATGCCTGTGAGAAGTTAGGAATGTATACGGTACCACATTTGGCAGTCAGCTTATTTTAATAAATTCAGCAACAGCAAGTCCCTACCATGTTGTGTATCTTCACCATCTTGTCTGAC